TTCTTGTCGTGTGCCTTTGTCCATTTGTATAAAGCAAAGAGCTCTGAGTGACAGCCCCAGTTAGCCTGCATGAGCAGATCCTAATAAACCCTCCCAAACCCCAACCTAAAAAAAAAAAAAGCCACATGCCTGTTTGCCTGAGGCTTATTATTAAGACACCTTCTCAGCTTAAACACTTAAAAGCAAACCAAATGAAATGGCAATTAAGACTGAATTACCCCTTCTATCTATGAGATGAGTCTGTGGGGCCAGCCAGTTCTTTCTTATAATGTAGACACTGAGGAGCAAAGCCTCAGTATTTCAGGTTTATAGCTACCACCACCCCCTCCAGGCACTAAACAACTTGGTGGAGGAAGCTGAATTTTGAAGGAAGGAAAGCTCAAAAACTGTTTGAAAGTCAAGAAATCCACTGAAGAGATGGAAATATGTGTGCACTGCTTCCTTCCTGCCCTCTATTTATAAAATATAACTTCCAAGCATTTAAGGGTTATTTTGGGGGTAATAGTGTTCAAAAACCTAATGCTACTGCTGAACGGTCTACACCCCACCACCACCAGCAGTGTTTCCAAAAGGGAAGAAGAAAAACACAAAAGAGGGGGGATATGGTTTGGTTTGGGGAGTGAAAGACAACAGTTTACCTAAATGTAGAATCTTGTCTTACATCTTTATTCCCTTGCATTTTTCCTAAATGCATTGCCAGTTACACCATTTCCTGATGATGGAAACTTGGGACTGTCCATCACCATTATTTATTTTTAAAGCTGCTGAAAAGTGTAAGCCACCGCTTGATTTTGCCTTTCAAAAAAGGGGAAAGAACCCAAATTCAATGTAAATATGGAAAGACCAGCATTGTTTCCACTTGGGCGAAGGCAGACACCCCAATCTGGGCAAAATTGATTCGGGTGGTTGTTGGAAAAAGCAGCTTTCAGCATCCAGGGAGTGGAACCAATAGGAATGAACACTTCCCCATATAAAAGGAAGCTTTAATTAATATATATTTCTATCTCTAATATACATATATTGGAGCTAGAGCTCTAGCTTCACAATAAAATGTGTGCAAATACTCTCCACAGAGATAAGTCCCCACCTCAGTCGGTATAGAAAAGCATGATAAAGGTTGGAAAAAATGGATAAAAATGTTGAAAGAACCTCCAGTTCCTTATTAGGCGAAGATACAATATTTATTCCTTGTCTCCTGGGATAAATCTCTTCTGCCTATTGTCCTCCCAGTTCTCAGTGCTGATGCTTAATTTTCAAAACTTCTATATTACCAAGGGACCTACGACATCAGCCAAAGAAATACTCAGCAAGTACAAAATCTGTTCCAGGGAGCTGCTTTTGTGCAGAGGGAAAATTTTGTTCCTACAGGTTTTTAAGTGGGTACGAGGCAAGGAGCTATCTGATCCGGGCAAAACCATTACAATTTAGATATCTACCTATAGAACATTTTTTTTTTCCTTTAAAAATTGGAAAATACAAGAAGTTTGGATTTTTTTTTCCCGATTCTTTTTTTGGAGGGGGAAATTGCATCGTAAGCTTTCGGAGAAACCCAACATGTCAACTACCTTTCCGGGACTAGTCCACGATGCCGAGGTATTATTACTTTTTTTTTTTTTTTTTTTTGATCTGCTCTCCCTTTTCCCCCTCTTCCTTCCAGATACGTCACGACGGATCAAACAGCTACCGTTTGATGCAGCTTGGCTGTCTGGAGTCAGTAGCCAATTCCACTGTCGCCTATTCCTCCTCCTCTCCTTTAACTTACTCCACCACCGGCACCGAGTTTGCGTCCCCCTACTTCTCCACTAACCACCAGTACACCCCGCTCCACCACCAGTCCTTCCATTACGAGTTTCAGCACAGCCACCCGGCCGTCACCCCCGACGCCTACTCTCTGAACTCTCTCCACCACTCGCAACAGTACTACCAGCAGATCCACCACGGGGAGCCCACCGACTTTATTAACCTGCACAATGCGCGGGCGCTCAAGTCGTCCTGCCTGGACGAGCAGAGGCGGGAGCTGGGCTGCCTCGATGCCTACCGCCGCCATGACCTGTCCCTCATGAGCCATGGCTCTCAGTATGGAATGCACCCAGATCAAAGACTCCTGCCAGGGCCCAGCCTGGGGCTGGCCGCCGCGGGAGCAGACGACTTGCAGGTAAATAAGCATGCAGCGAATTTGTCTGCTCCTAAGTAATTTTATTTCTGTTTCTTTTATTAAGGGCTCTGTGGAGGCCCAGTGTGGGCTTGTTCTCAATGGCCAAGGTGGAGTGATAAGAAGAGGTAAGTAACAAGTAACAACATGTTAACCCTAGACTAACATGTTATATACTTTTTTTCTCCCAAGGTGGCACCTGTGTGGTCAACCCCACAGACTTATTTTGCTCTGTCCCTGGCCGTTTGTCCCTTCTTAGTTCTACTTCCAAATACAAGGTGACCATTGCTGAGGTAAAGAGGCGCCTCTCCCCACCTGAGTGCCTCAATGCTTCACTCTTGGGAGGCATTTTGAGAAGGTAAGACAAAGCTATATTCTGGCACAGAATTTTCAAAACCTAGTTTTTGTTTGTTTTTGTACAGAGCAAAATCAAAGAATGGGGGCCGCTGCCTGAGAGAGAAATTGGATAGGCTTGGCTTAAACTTACCAGCAGGAAGACGGAAAGCAGCTAATGTCACCCTCCTTACTTCCTTGGTTGAAGGTATGACTTTTCAGTTTAGCAAAATAATGCTGGTGAGAAACTCACTTGTGTTATCTGCCAACAGGGGAGGCTTTGCACTTGGCTCGGGATTTTGGCTACACTTGTGAAACAGAGTTTCCAGCCAAAGCAGTAGGAGAACATCTTGCCAGACAACATATGGAACAGAAAGAACAGACAGCAAGAAAAAAGATGATCCTGGCGACCAAGTAAGCAGAATGGGGAAACCTCTGTGTGCTTTTTTCAATTTTAAATTTGATTCTTTTATTTTAGACAAATCTGTAAAGAATTCCAAGACCTCTTGAGCCAAGATAGATCACCACTGGGATCCTCCAGACCCACTCCAATTCTAGACCTTGACATCCAGAGACATTTAACACATTTCAGGTAAGACTGGTTTTCCAGTTTGCTCAAATTCTACCTCTTTTTTCCTATCACTTCTCATTTCCAGTTTGATCACTCATGGCTTTGGGACTCCGGCAATATGTGCAGCTCTAAGCACTTTCCAAACAGTTCTCAGTGAAATGCTGAACTACTTGGAAAAACACACTACTCACAAGAACGGCGGAGCGGCGGATTCTGGCCAAGGACATGCCAACTCGGAGAAAGCTCCCCTGCGGAAAACTTCAGAGGCTGCCGTGAAAGAGGGCAAAACAGAAAAGACAGACTAGCTACATCAAACAGAATCTATTTCCAGAGAGTCTTGCTGCTGATATTTTTTCTAATATATATATCATTGAGGGTGACTAATCTTCAGTGGACCAAATCTCTACCCTTCCCCAACCCTCCATAAAAAAACAAAAATGGAAATGAAAAATGAAACAAAAAAGGACAAAACCAAAAAAAAAAGAAAAAAAAAGGAAAACAGCAGT